CCTAGCCCAGGGGCCGCATAGCCTGGACTCTGACAGCCTCCTGTAGGAATTCTGATCCGCAGGTGAGGGTCCATGCAGATTCTCTGCTGTGTTTCTGGGAGGCGAGGAGTTGGCAGGAGAGCTGTTTATGTTACAGTGAGCCGAACCCCCGCCCAGAGACCACAAAATTAATCAGAAAGAGGGCAACTGGCAGGGCGCCAGACCTCAGAAGGGGAAAGAATCGCAGGCCTTGGGTTTGGCCTTGTCACTTGTCATGAGCCAGAGCCTTGATTACCTAAACCGGAAGTCTTGTGAGCAGCACGGTGCTTGCTCTGGAGGAACCTGGGGTTTCTGAGAGGGACTGGGGTTGGGGGAGACGGTGGTGGGTGGGTGGTGGAGGGCTGTGCCCTTGGGATAAGGGAAAAGACAGCTGAGACACAGGCTCTGGGGTCGGAAATGAGAGCCAGGAGGGCACCCTGTCTGCAGTCTCTGGGGACCGGAGCACCAGCCCCTCCTCTGGGATCCCCTCCCAAGAGGGATTTGAGATCCGTGGACCCCTGAGCCCTGGCTGGGCAGGGTCAGAGGAGGGTGGGACAGGCGGCACGAGGTAAGTGTAGGGGTGCTGGATGCTGGGGCTCACTCCTCCAGCCTTTGCTGCCCTCTCTGGGGAGACACCCGTGAAGAGTCTGGGGGCGGCACAGAGAGGAGGACGAGAGGGAATGGCAGCGGGGGATACAAGGGCAGGGCACACTAGGGTCAGCATTGACCACGGGTGGGGAGGAGGCCAGTGGCCACTTCCCCGGGCCACCGCAGGTGGGCGTGGGGGGGCGGCGCCGGCACTCACCGAGGAGCAGCAGTGCGTTCCGGGGACGCGCCCGGCAGAGCCCCAGGACTAGCAGCAGCGCGCAGCAGGCGGGCACGGGGCAGCTCATGGCGGCGGCGGCTCGGACTCGGGATCGGGATCCGGCTCCGGCTCTCTGGTCTCCCGCTCGGCCCCGCCCCCTGCCCCGACCCCGGTCACGTGCGCGCCAGACCCCGCCCCGGCCTGTCCCCGGCGATTCCTGCGGACCCAGCTGCGGCGACGCCAGGAGACCCCAAGCTGCATCGCCGAGTGGGTGAGTCCGTGGCCCGCGAGGGCGGCGAGCGGGAATTAACCGGGCGCCTCTGATGTCCTCCCAGAAGCAACTAGAACTCCAGGGCTGTGAAAGCCACAGGTGGGGGCTGAGCGAGGCGTGGCCTCAGGAGCGGAGGACCCCCCCACTCTCCCTCGAGCGCCGCAGTCCACCGTAGCGGGTGGAGCCCGCCTTGGTGCGCAGTTGGAAAACCTCGGAGCCCCGCTGGATCTCCTGGCTGCCACCCGCACCCCCCGCCAGCCTACGGTGCGCCCGCGGGCCCAGCTTCTCTCTGCGCTGCTCCCCGTTAAATTCCCTGGGGAGACGGAAAAAAAGGCAAAGGAAGTCGGTTCTCCAGGGGCCAGAAGTGTTGAGCCTAATTAGTCTTCAGACTTCTCAATGAGGAATCGCTTATCAGTTTCTTATCTGGGAGAGTTGAGGATGGAGGGACAGAAGGCACCCAGGATTTGCACGGGGGGGATTCAGGGAGAGAGGGTGATGAGGGACGGGGTGGGCCTTCCAGTCTTGGCCCAGTCCCCATCTTGCACACATTGTTGGCTTCCTCTTAGAGCCGTTCGCCCCCCTGGGGAGGGGAGACCCATAGTGACCTCTCCTGACACCCGCCGACCCTGACCAGTGTTGCCGGGTTCTTCAAAGGCCACGCTCTGACTGCTGGTCTGTGTCACCTGCACCCCCCAGCCCCACCGTAGAGATGCCTTCTTCGGTGACGGCGCTGGGTCAGGCCAGGTCCTCTGGCCCCGGGATGGCCCCGAGCGCCTGCTGCTGCTCCCCTGCGGCCCTGCAGAGGAGGCTGCCCATCCTGGCGTGGCTGCCCAGCTACTCCCTGCAGTGGCTGAAGATGGATTTCGTCGCCGGCCTCTCAGTTGGCCTCACTGCCATTCCCCAGGCGCTGGCCTATGCTGAAGTGGCTGGACTCCCGCCCCAGGTGAGGCGTCTGACCCTGCTGCCAGCCATATCTCCTGAGTGCTCACCACCCTCTCTCCCCACAGTATGGCCTCTACTCTGCCTTCATGGGCTGCTTCGTGTATTTCTTCCTGGGCACCTCCCGGGATGTGACTCTGGGCCCCACCGCCATTATGTCCCTCCTGGTCTCCTTCTACACCTTCCATGAGCCCGCCTACGCTGTGCTGCTGGCCTTCCTGTCCGGCTGCATCCAGCTGGCCATGGGGGTCCTGCGTTTGGGTGAGGCTCTACCTTCTTGCCAAGGGGATGCCGACCAGCTCGATGTCCCCTCTTGGCTGGCCAGGGTTCCTGCTGGACTTCATTTCCTACCCCGTCATTAAAGGCTTCACCTCTGCTGCTGCCGTCACCATCGGCTTTGGACAGATCAAGGTAGGCACGGCGCCCACCCAGGGCACTGCTCTAGCCTCTGATCAGCATCTCTGTGTTTGGACAGAACCTGCTGGGACTACAGAACATCCCCAGGCCGTTCTTCCTGCAGGTGTACCACACCTTCCTCAGGATTGCAGAGACCAGGTACCCCGGGCTTTGTTCCTCCCTCCTATAAGTGGGTGGTGACCAGTCCTCTGCCTGTCCACAGGGTAGGTGACGCCGTCCTGGGGCTGGTCTGCATGCTGCTGCTGCTGGTGCTGAAGCTGATGCGGGACCACGTGCCTCCCGTCCACCCCGAGATGCCCCCTGGTGTGCGGCTCAGCCGTGGGCTGGTCTGGGCTGCCACGACAGGTGAGGGGCCTCTGGCTGACATCTTATGCAACGGGTCTCGGACGCACCTCTCCTTCTCTCCTAGCTCGCAACGCCCTGGTGGTCTCCTTCGCAGCCCTGGTTGCGTACTCCTTCGAGGTGACTGGATACCAGCCTTTCATCCTAACAGGGGAGACAGCTGAGGGGCTCCCTCCAGTCCGGATCCCGCCCTTCTCAGTGACCACAGCCAACGGGACGATCTCCTTCACCGAGATGGTGCAGGTGGGCGGAGCCGGGAGGCAGGATGGCGTGGCAGGTCACTCACCATCCCTCTCTCCTCTCTCAGGACATGGGAGCCGGGCTGGCCGTGGTGCCCCTGATGGGCCTCCTGGAGAGCATTGCGGTGGCCAAAGCCTTCGGTAAGACGCCTGTCACCCACACCCCAGGTCTCCTGACCAGGTCTTTACCGTTGGTTCCCTTTAGCATCTCAGAATAATTACCGCATCGATGCCAACCAGGAGCTGCTGGCCATCGGTAAGACCCCAGCCGCGGGAAGGAAGACACCATCCACGATCAGCCTGTCTTGCCTCCTCCCCAGGTCTCACCAACATGTTGGGCTCCCTCGTCTCCTCCTACCCGGTCACAGGCAGCTTTGGACGGTGAGTGACCTGTCCGCCTCTTCTGTTTGCCCTGGTGACTGACGGTCTCTGTGTTGCCTTCCAGGACAGCCGTGAACGCTCAGTCGGGGGTGTGCACCCCGGCGGGGGGCCTGGTGACGGGTAAGGCCCCCCATCTTCCCCTTGTGCCCGCACCCGAGGTCACCTGTGTTCCCGTGCCCCGCAGGAGTGCTGGTGCTGCTGTCTCTGGACTACCTGACCTCACTGTTCTACTACATCCCCAAGTCTGCCCTGGCTGCCGTCATCATCATGGCCGTGGCCCCGCTGTTCGACACCAAGATCTTCAGGACGCTCTGGCGTGTTAAGAGTACGTCCTTGTCCTACAGGGGAGAGCGCTGTCCGGGCATTCCTCAGCTGTGCCCTTCTCCTAGGGCTGGACCTGCTGCCCCTGTGCGTGACCTTCCTGCTGTGCTTCTGGGAGGTGCAGTACGGCATCCTGGCCGGGGCCCTGGTGTCTCTGCTCATGCTCCTGCACTCTGCAGCCAGGCCTGAGACCAAGGTACCCCTCCGTGGCCTCTGAGTGGGGAGTGTGACCCGCCTCCAGGACTCACTCCTCCCCACAGGTGTCAGAGGGGCCGGTTCTGGTCCTGCAGCCGGCCAGCGGCCTGTCCTTCCCTGCCATGGAGGCTCTGCGGGAGGAGATCCTAAGCCGGGCCCTGGAAGGTGCATGGGCGGGGGTCAAGGTGGTCTGAGGTTGGCGTGACCTGGCTCGGGCCTGTCTCCCCAGTGTCCCCGCCACGCTGCCTGGTCCTGGAGTGCACCCATGTCTGCAGCATCGACTACACTGTGGTGCTGGGACTCGGCGAGCTCCTCCAGGACTTCCAGAAGCAGGGCGTCGCCCTGGCCTTTGTGGGCCTGCAGGTGGGTGTGCACTGGGCTGCCTTAGGGGTTAGCCTGCCCTGGCTAAAGTCTGTCTGTCTCTCAGGTCCCCGTTCTCCGTGTCCTGCTGTCCGCTGACCTGAAGGGGTTCCAGTACTTCTCTACCCTGGAAGAAGCAGGTGGGCACAGTCAGACATCCTGTGGCTTTGGTAGTGCTTGAAACATTTATTGTATTTTCTGCAGAGAAGCACCTGAGGCAGGAGCCAGGGACCCAGCCCTACAACATCAGAGAAGACTCCATTCTGGACCAAAAGGTTGCCCTGCTCAAGGCATAATGGGGCCACCCGTGGGCATCCACAGTTTGCAGGGTGTTCCGGAAGGTTCTTGTCACTGTGATTGGATGCTGGATGCCGCCTGATAGACATGCTGGCCTGGCTGAGAAACCCCTGAGCAGGTAACCCAGGGAAGAGAAGGAAGCCAGGCCTGGAGGTCCACGGCAGTGGGAGTGGGGCTCACTGGCTTCCTGTGGGATGACTGGAAAATGACCTCGCTGCTGTTCCCTGGCATGACCCTCTTTGGAAGAGTGGTTTGGAGAGAGCCTTCTAGAATGACAGACTGTGCGAGGAAGCAGGGGCAGGGGTTTCCAGCCCGGGCTGTGCGAGGCATCCTGGGGCTGGCAGCACCTTCCCGGCTCACCAGTGCCACCTGCGGGGGAGGGACGGGGCAGGCAGGAGTCTGGGAGGCGGGTCCGCTCCTCTTGTCTGCGGCATCTGTGCTCTCCGAGAGAAAACCAAGGTGTGTCAAATGACGTCAAGTCTCTATTTAAAAATAATTTTGTGTTTTCTAAATGGAAAAAGTGATAGCTTTGGTGATTTTGTAAAAGTCATAAATGCTTATTGTAAAAAATACAGGAAACCACCCCTCACCCTGTCCACTTGGGTGATCATTCCAGACCCCTCCCCAAACATGCATATGTACCTGTCCGTCAGTGTGTGGATGTATGTTTACAGTTCTACATAAATGGGATCATTTTATACATGGTGCTCTGGAACCCACATTTTTCATGCAGTCATTTGCAGTGAATTATTTATTGTGATAATAAATAGCATTAGAATACAAGATTTTTAATGTCTGCGTGGTATTTTGGTCTA